ATTTATCTTATAGCCTTTTAAGATCACATTCAGTGCAATGGATAAAGCAGAATGTATCTATAATTTATTGTCAGGGTTAGAGACTTGAACTGATAAGGATATCGTTATCTACTGTTTAGGGCAAAAGATGTAAAATGACTGTGCATTAAGTGCCAAGGTTTTCTCTAAAAAGGGCCCACTGTAAACGCCAGAAGCGTGCCAGTTCAATTCAACAAATATTTAATTAGCACTTGTGATTTCCAAGGCACCGTTTTGGGTACTGAGGAGGAAGCAAAAAATGAATAGCTGCTAATGCCAGCGAGAGACAAGACATGAACCAAACAACTAGAGTGGAAAGAGTGGGGCGTCGTGATGTAGAAAACGCAAAGCACAGGAAGAACCTAGTGGCGCTTAAAATAATCCAACTTTTCCTGCCTTTTTTCTTCTTCTTTTTAAGATTCTATTTTGGATCCCTTTTCGCATGTGCCAGGTCGCTTGTCGGCAGAGAATCCTCAACCCTGAGAAATCTCTCCTCCTATTCTTTCTTTCCTCACAAATTCGATGAGCTCTTCTGCCATCAGCACTGCTTTTGGAATGGTATCTATTGTGTGGGTGGCGAAACGATGGAGAGATATTTTTGTTCTAATTATGAGAACTGTTTTACTGGGGGAAGGAGGGAGAGGCTGATCTGAAGCGCTGATGAGCTGCTCTGAGAGGATCCTCCGAGGAGGCGTTACTAAGGTTACTAGAGAGAGGACGGCAGGTGATAGGCACGGTAAAACAAAATATATTTTCAAATGAGAGGCGTGGGCTAAGCAGCAAGCAGTGCCAGCGGTACTAGATGCCGGATTCCCTAGAGGGGAAAGGAAGGAGGCCCAGGGAAAAACTGGGAGCCGCGACTTGGCGAAAGCTGGAAGCCTCTTCGTCCCTTTCCGGGCCGTTTCTCCCGCTGCCCTTGTTTCCCGGAGCTGTTCTGGCTGTAGCACAAGGTCGGCGCACTCGGGGGACGGTGCCATTTAGATGTAACACGTGGCCGTGTCGGACCGGAAGTGGTGCCCAGTCGGGACCCGTAGGGAGAGGCGGGTTGCGGGCGGCGGCGGCGGCGGCGGCGGCGGTGGTGGTTGTGGCGAGGCTGTGCGGCAGGGCGCACGGGACCTGTGCTGCAGCGGCTCTCTCAGGCCGTGGGTCGTCGCTGCAGCTGCCGGGAAAGAAGGAAACGACGACTCCGGGGGCGAACTTGGCACACAGGGAGGAAGGGAAAGGGTGTGTGAGGAGGGCTGTGGGTATATTTGGCATCAGGGAGAAGGACCTCAAAACTTGTTTTTCATATAGTACTAGCTGATCGTCGGGTTTTTTTTTGTTTTGGTTTGGTTTTTTTTTTTTTGGATGACAGATTCTGGAGACACCTGGCATCTCCGTTTTTGAGTTTCTCCCCGCTCTTGTCAGTTGATTCGTAGGCCTGAAGTGAGTGAGAGCTTTTTAGTTCAACCAGTGAGTTCTAAATAGCTGACTTTGTACTCCTTTACAGATGCATGGTCATGGAGGCTATGATTCTGATTTTAGTGATGATGAACGCTGTGGAGAATCCAGCAAAAGGAAAAAAAGGTAAGTAATTTTTTTTTATTGATCTATTTTTCAGTGAACTCTTATTTTCTTCTTAATATATCAGGACAGTTGAAGATGACTTACTGCTCCAAAAACCATTTCAGAAAGAAAAACATGGAAAGGTGGCCCATAAACAAGTTGCAGCAGAATTGCTGGATAGGTATGGTATTTCAGTGTCAATTCTATTTCTTGTTGAATTTTCTTAAAAAAATTTGTTTTAACAGGGAAGAAGCAAGAAATAGAAGGTTTCATCTCATAGCTATGGATGCTGTATCCTTTTTTTATTTCCAGATTTTTATAACGAGAATAAAATCCTTAATTTTTTGCATTTCAGTATCAAAGACATACAAAGTTCGTAAATGACTATATTTTATACTATGGTGGCAAAAAAGAAGACTTCAAGCGTTTGGGGTAAGTATCAGGAAGTTTACATAGAAGGGAATTTGTATTAAATTGAAAAAGTTCTGTTTTCCAGGGAAAATGACAAGACAGACTTGGATGTTATACGAGAAAATCATAGATTCCTATGGAATGAGGAGGACGAAATGGACATGACTTGGTAATTAGCCATCAGAGGCGTAATGCATCAAAAATGTATAATATTTATATTTTCATGGGTCTAGGGAGAAGAGACTTGCTAAGAAATACTATGATAAATTATTTAAGGAATACTGCATAGCAGATCTCAGTAAATATAAAGAAAATAAGGTATGCTTTCCACATATTTATGGAAAGAGGTTCATTGGCATAAATGTAATTTTTTTATTATCAGTTTGGATTTAGGTGGCGAGTAGAAAAAGAAGTAATTTCAGGAAAAGGTAATTCTTTAAAATTTTTACTTTTTAATAGGTACCATAGCTAATATTCCTTTCCTTTCTGCAGGTCAATTTTTCTGTGGAAATAAATATTGTGATAAAAAAGAAGGCTTAAAGAGTTGGGAAGTTAATTTTGGTTATATTGAGCATGGTGAGAAGAGAAATGCACTTGTTAAATTAAGTAAGTTGATTTTAGGGGGTATATGATTGATTATCAGCCATTCAGTGGTGTCTTTTCTTTTTAGGGTTATGCCAAGAATGTTCCATTAAATTAAATTTCCATCACAGGTAATGTCTTTTAAAATGCCATTCTTAATGTTTTAACTTTAATTTTATATTGTTTAACACAAAGGAGAAAAGAAATCAAGTCAAAAAAAAGAAAAGATAAAACCAAAAAAGACTGTGAAGAGTCATCACATAAAAAATCCAGATTATCTTCTGCAGAAGAGGCCTCCAAGAAAAAAGATAAAGGTAAAAGGAAATTAAGATAAGGCATCTACTCATAGTTAATAAATCAATGATGTTTCCTTTTCAGGACATTCATCTTCAAAGAAATCTGAAGATTCTCTACTTAGTAAGTAACAAGTGTTTATTTAATAAAAATATGTTTTTAAAAATCATCTTTTTTAAATGAACAGGAAACTCTGATGAGGAAGAAAGTGCTTCAGAATCTGAACTTTGGAAGGGTCCACTACCAGAGACAGATGAAAAATCACAGTAAGTGCTGATATTAATAGAGAATATGTACCTTGATCTTAAGTATGCTTTTTTTTTTAAATAGGGAAGAAGAATTTGATGAGTATTTTCAGGATTTGTTTCTATGAGACGAGAGAGAGAAGCCTCCGCTCCTTAATGTGAAACTTCATGAAGTTTTAAACTTCATGCAATTTGAAATTCCATATAAGTTTTTATCTGCAAGTTACAGCTTGTGTGGTTTGTCTTTGGAAATAAAAATCCAGGTTCTCTCAGAATGTCAGAGGCTTTGGAAGTTCATTAGTTCAATTAAAGACTTTCCTGTCCTTTAAATATCTTTTCAATTGCTTATCTACAATTCTGTTTTATTTGTAGCTCCTAGAGGATAGAGCTGGACAGATTCCATTGTTCCTACATTTTGTAGGTTTTTTTTCACTGCCTTCATTATGTATCTTCTCTTGCCTTCATTATTTTATTTTATTATTTCTTCTTTTTCTCTTTTTTAGAGCCACCAATACTGGATTTGTTTGTTTTTCATTTTTTTCTTTTGTGGAAACGGAGTCCTCCTGTGTTGCCCAGGCTGGTATTCAAACTCCTGGCCTTATGCATTCCTCCCACCCTGGCCTCCCAGAGTGCTGGGATTACAGGTGTGAGCCACCATGCTCTGCCAATTATTTTAAATTACTAGGATTAAAGTATATTATGTATGTCTTTAACTTCTTTCTTTCCCATTGATAAACTGGCACCCTTCTTTTAAGTACCTGCTCTCCCATTACCACCTATTTCCAGCTGCTTTTTGAGGTTTTTTGCTTGCCTGTCTCTTGCTTCCTTCTTAACCTCTACCACTTAAGAGAGTTTGTTATAATCAAATTTGACTTCCTAGCCTGTGGATAATTTACTATTAAGTAAATTATTACCACAGGGAGCCAGTGAGGTCCCAGTAGTCTAAAACAGTTCATGTGTTCACAAAAATTGCCTCCCCGGCAGAGATTATGCAGTAAGATAATTTAACTGAATAATACTATGTGCATGTATCTTGCCTCAGATATACTCATGCAAATATGAATATACCTCTGATATGGTTTGGCTCTGTGTCCCCACCCAAATCTCATCTTGAATGTGTACTCCCATAATTCCCACATTTTATAGGAGGGATCCAGTGAGAGATAATTTGAATCAAGGGGGCGGTTTCCCCCATATTGTTCTTGTGGTAGTGAATAAGTCTCACAAGATCTGATGGTTTTATCAGGGGCTTCTGCTTTTGCATCCTTCTCATTTTCTTTTGCTGCTGCCATGTAAGAAGTGCCTTTTGCCTCCCACCATGATTCTGAGGCTTTCCCAGCCATGTGGAACTGTAAGTCCAATTAAACCTCTTTTTCTTCCCCAGTCTCTGGTATGTCTTTATCAGCAGTGTGAAAATGGACTAATAGAACTTCTATGCAGAAATATAAAATGTAACTTCTTAACATAAGGTCCTAGTCGCAAGGGTCTATGGAGGTGCTTCAGGAGATCCAAGCCTTTTTAGAATCTGTGCAAACTTCTGTGTATGTTTTTTGGAGGAAAAGTCCATAAATTTCAAATTTTCAAAAATCAGATTTTCAAAAGGATTTATTGATTTCTGAAAACTAGCAAAGATCTGCTTTTATAAAGAGCAAATAGATGGATAGATATAGGAGAAGATGCTTGACTTGATGAATAAGAGAAAGGACATATAGAAAATGAACTGAACATAAGCAAGTATTTTATTGAAGATATACTATTTTAAATAACATTTAAACACGGAATGATTGGCAATAAACTGCAAAATGAGTAATTTGGTATCATTTTAAAATGGTTATTATCAGAGATTTTCCTTTTATTAAACAGTTATTCATTAATTCCACAAATATTTATCAGGCTTCTATTATATGTGAGGCACTGAGCTGGGCATGGCTGTAAAGGAACCATCTAGGAAGTAATTATGCAATCATTTCTGAACCTGTTTCAGAAAAGTAAATCAGTGTTGGGTTTATCAGTGTTTAACATTGTTTGATAGTCCCCTCACTTCTTGAATAAATTGTTTTTTTTCACCTCACTACTTGTAGTGTGTAAAAATGAATCTGTATT